AGCGATCCGGGATGGGCTGGCACGTACTGGGCACTGAATAAGCTTTTGTTCAGTGAATGCAGGAGCCCCGGGCGTGGCGGCTTTCACAGCCCCTCAGCTGTGACAGTTCCCCTGGGGTGGCGCCGCCTCCCCCTATCCTGGGGAAAGGCGTTCAGGGAGTGAGAAGCATCCCTGGGTGGGGTGGGGGATGCTGGTGAGAACCAGGGACGCCCTGTGGGCCCAGGGCCAGCCTGCTTTACAGAACAATTGGGATGGGAACACGGATGCCTGCTCTCCCAGATGATACTGCGAATCTATAAATATAGACTTAGACACACGTGGTGGACGTGTTCTCCTCCCCGGGGTAACGGAGATGTTTCCAGAGAGCAGATCTTTGCAGCCCTGAGAAGGACGCCCGAGAGTTTGTGCAGCCTGGGAGACGGCGGGGGGTTTGATTCAGGGGTGCCCGTGGGAAGGGGAGGGCTGGGTCGTCCCAGAACCTACTGACTGTCCTCGACCCCCGACTCTCTGCATGCTCCGGATCTCACTCCCGGGAGGGCCCGGAGAAAACCCAAGTTGGGGTGAGACTCAGAGGGGGGCGGTTCTAGTGGAGAGGTAAACGGGGGGGGACAACGCTGCAGCCCCCTGGGGCGAGGGTGCGCTCTACAGAGCGCTGGGGGCAAGGGCACCTGGCCTCTCAGAGAAGTTGGTGGGGGAGGGCAATGTGACAATTAAAGATATGTAGTCTTGAGGAATCAGTCCCCAAAGAGAGAGGCGATTGAATCTACCCGGATTTCGTTTAAGTGGGGAGCTGGTCTTCTTGGGGGAAAAAAGTGCAAAAAGAAAAGTAGAGAGGGTGGAGCAGGGGATGCGGCGAGTGGACCCCCAGTGGGTGCTCGGGGCGCGCGGGGTGTTGCTGCTGCTGGACGCCCTCCCCGCACCTCCGCCCCAGGCGCGGGGCCTGCCCCAACCCTCGCGCGGCCCCTCCCCCGTTCCCCCTCCCCGCCGAGCGGGCCTGAGCCGCGGAGCAGCTACGCGAGTGCGGAACTCGGGGCGCGGGCGGCGGTGGGGCCCGGGCGCGGGCAGGGCTGGCCATGGCGCGGGCGGCGGGCGCGCGGGGCCCTGCCGGGTGGTGCAGGAGGCGCGGGCGCTGCGGGCGGGGCACGCTCCTCGCCTTCGCCGCGTGGACCGCGGGCTGGGTGCTGGCGGCCGCGCTGCTGCTCCGCGCGCACCCGGGTGTCCTCTCCGAGCGCTGCACCGACGAGAAGAGCCGGCGCATCCTGGCCGCGCTGGTAGGTCCCGCCGCCGCTCTGCCCCGCGCCGCCCCATGGTGACCGACTGTTCCCTTCCTTCCAGTGCCAGGACTACCAGGGCGGCACGCTGGCCGGGGACCTCTGCGAGGACCTGTGTGTGGCGGGAGAGCTGCTGTTCCAACGCTGCCTGCACTACAACAGAGGCAAGAAGGTGCTGCAGGCCGACTGGCGCGGCCGGCCCGTGGTCCTCAAGTCCAAGGAGGAGGCCTTCTCCAGCTTCCCGCCCCTCAGCCTGTTGGAAGAGGAGGCAGGGGAGGGTGGCCAGGACATGCCCGAGGCCGAACTCCTCCTGATGGTGGCTGGGGAGGTCAAGAGCGCTCTGGGCCTGGAGTTGTCCAACAGCAGCCTGGGGCCGTGGTGGCCGGGCAGGCGGGGCCCACGCTGGCGGGGACAGCTGGCCAGCCTGTGGGCCCTGCTGCAGCAGGAGGAGTACGTCTACTTCAGCCTGCTGCAGGACCTGAGCCCACACGTGCTGCCCGTGCTGGGTTCCTGCGGCCACTTCTACGCGGTGGAGTTCCTGGCCGCGGGCAGCCCCCACCACAGGGCACTCTTCCCCCTGGACCGGGCCCCAGGTGCCCCTGGGGGTGGCCAGGCCAAGGCCATCAGTGACATCGCACTCAGCTTCTTGGACATGGTGAACCATTTTGACAGTGACTTTTCCCACCGCCTCCACCTCTGCGACATCAAGCCGGAAAACTTTGCCATCCGGAGCGACTTCACAGTAAGTGGCGCAGGTCGGTGTGTTTATGTGCACCTTTGATAGCCCCGTGCTGTTTTGATTACAGGTGGTGGCTATTGATGTGGACATGGCCTTTTTTGAACCTAAAATGAGGGAAATCCTTGAGCAAAACTGCACAGGAGATGAAGACTGCAATTTCTTTGACTGTTTTTCAAGATGTGATTTACGAGTCAACAAATGCGGAGCGCAGCGCGTAAACAACAACCTGCAGGTATGAGAGTCCGCCAGGGCTGGGGGAGGAGACTAAATTAACTGTCCACCCTTCTTTCCCTCAGGTCATCTGTGACAAAATATTTCGCCATTGGTTTTCCGCGCCTCTCAAGAGCTCTGCGGTCTCTTTCCAGCTTCAGCTGCAGTTACAGGAGGCGGTGCAGGAATGTGCAGACCCTGGGGTCCCCAGTGGGAACACCCGGAGAGCAGCCTCCAGCGTGTTCTGGAAGCTTCGCCAACTCCTCCAAGCCACACTGAGGGAGCTGCAGGAGGCAGAGAAGTAGCCACTCTCTGGCCTTAAACATGCTCACACAGGAAAAGTGACCTTGGCTGGATTTCTTCTGCCATTGTTTTAAAGATGAGCCATTTCCCCTGTGCTCTCTGGGGTGCCGTTCTGGTCTCCACATTGTGGAGTGGCAAGTGCTGCTGCCAGAGACAGTGCTCCCTCGCTCTCGTCCCACCCTGGCCTCTGACCTGTCGCCTTGTGTAAAATGAGATGAGGGAGGAGGTACAGACCTCCCTTCAGGAGGGCTCTCGGTCAGAAGACACCAACCTGTGTGCACTTATTCTCTGCAGAGAGCACTTGTACCTGGTTATCCCAGCACGAGTTCCAGCTGTTCTTTCCTGTAAATCGTTACCACGTTAAAAAGTGTGCGTGTGTGCATACAAATGATGTGTATGCCTGTGTCTGGGTGCAAATGAGCATGTGAGCATGTGTGAGTGTGCCCATGAGTGTCTGCATGTGTGTGAGTGTGCACAGGTGAGTGTGCACAGGTGAGTGTGGTGTGCTCATGAGGAGTATGAGTATGCCTGAGTGTGAATATGTATGAGTGTGAATGAGTGTGTGCACATGAGTGCACGGGTGTCAGCATGTGTATATAAGTGTGGGCATGTGTATGTGATTGTGTGAGTGTGGGCAGGTGAGTGTGTTGGGGATGTGGGTTAGGGTGGGGAGTGGTGCTTTCTCTAGTGTGTCCTCCGGAACATCTTGCCTACCTAGCAAAGAAGTGTGACCATTCTTTCGGAATTAAATACAATAAAAAGAAAATAAGCTGCATCTTTAGGGAAGGGAATTTGCATTGGAGAGCGTGTGTAACGGCAGCTTATAGTATTTTTCATTTTGTGGAATCCACCAAGGTTATGGATGGGTTTTAGGGCGCCTCGTATTGCAATACACCTTCCCCTGGGCAGGGACTTGTAGGTTGGCTTGATGCAGCATTGTCTTCACCTTCAGAGAAAATTTAAAGTAGAGCAAATGCTGAGGTCTGCATTGACTCCAGGCAGGACCAGAGACCAGCACCTTTCTTTTGATGGATTGAAGACCAAGTGATAGGCATCAAATCCTATGGTGGCATGATACGCTCATCAGTGGTGATCCCAAGGAGGCTTTTCCAGCAAAATACAGGCAGGGGGACAGGCCAGGTGAAGCCAGTGAGCTTTCACTTAAAGGGACCTGGTTTCTACCCATAACTGTGACCCACGAGTGCTCAACAAACCAACGGGTCACCCCTTTTCAGAAATCCCATGAAAAGGGAAATCGAGAAAGATGAGAGAATCAGGAAGTCATGTTGGCAGTTTACACATTAAAGAAGACAAATTAATCGGACGTTGTGAAAGTCACAAACTGACACATTCCAAATGGTCTCTTATCTTGGCCTGCAGCCCCTTTCTAAACCAGAGAAACGGGAATGCCTTCTTCCAGACTTTGGGGTCACATTTACTGACTCTGCCCTTCAGGGCACGCTGAGAAATGGTGTGTGAGGGACTAGCATGATCAGAGGCCCCCAGCTCTAAATTCTGCCTTCCCCAAAGACCTGTTGGAAGGCCCACTGCCAGCTGTTATTCTTACCCATCACCACTGGGGATCTTCCAAATGACACAGAGTTCCATAGAGGGCCTCCTCATCATGGACATGAAGACTCGCTTTGCAATTGTATTCTAGCAAGAAGGAAAAAACCCATGTCAGTCACCCTGTGGCACGAGCAAATTAAAACCAAAGTTCAACGGCCAGGCCTAGGACTAGTGGATTCCAAAGGAAAGGG